TGTAAATGAAATAGTCATTATACATGACCATTACTAGTGGTGATATTTATTAGGATAGTCTCATGGGTGCTTATTGTGTCAGATACTGCGCTAAATGCTTTATGTACATTATGAATCTTGGGAGGTGTGCAGTATTGCACCCTCATTTTGTAAATAAGTAAACTAAAGCTCAGACGTAAGGTAACCCACCCAAAGTCTCCCAGCTGATAAGTGGCTAAACATGGATTAAAACCTAGTTTTGACTGACTTCGGTGCTTGTGTTCTTAATATATTGCTCTGTTGTTTGTTTTCGATGCTTTACTGCCACATGTCCTGCCTTTAACTAGAGGCTTCTGTATTTTGAGGACGAGAGCTTTGCTGATTGTTATATGCATAGTATCAGTTATTCACTGTCTTCTAAAATACCAAAGAATTTACTTGTAAGGGGAAAGGGCCCTGTCCCAGAATCCTGTAAAGCAACGAAGTCTAACTTCACCGTCAGAGATCAAATTGGTTCTAGCAGCTGACCAGCTGGGTGACCCTGGATAAATTACTATAAGTCTCGGTTTTCCCACCAGTAAAATGTGGCGAAAGGCTTTTGAAACATTCCTTACTATCCAGAACCTCGAAACTAAGCTCAGCACCTAGGCGGGTGGGTGACCTCGCGATGTTTCTGTGCCCAGGCAGCACATGGCAGAGAGCAGCCCTGGGCGGGCTGGTACCTCCCCTGGACCATTAGCCCCTAACGCGGCCGCCACCTCACCAAAGCACCATTCCAATTCCCCACGTCGCTCTGCAGCTGGATCCGCGAGCCGACCCCTCACCTCCCGCTCCGGTACCGATCGGATGTGGGTCGCGGGTGGATGGGCGGGTCTTCTATGACATCATCACTGTTCGCCGCGAAGAGGGCGCGCGTCATCAGATCAAGTCGACTCGCTCCTCTCCTTCCAGGCCCTGGTGAAGTACGGAATGCCGGAAGGGCCGGGCTCAAAGCTCCGCCTCTGGCGCGACCGACGACTGGAGCGCAGGGCAGGGGTAGAGGCTCGTAGATGGAACTGGTAGTCAGCTGGAGAGCAGCATGGAGGCGTCCTGGGGGAGCTTCAACGCTGAGCGGGGCTGGTATGTCTCTGTCCAGCAGCCTGAAGAAGCGGAGGCCGAAGAGTTGAGTCCGTTGCTAAGCAACGTAAGTGGGCTGTGTTCGCTTCCCCGCGCTGACATTTAACACTACTAAATTTGTGTGCTTACAGGAACTTCACAGACAGCGATCCCCAGGTGTTTCATTTGGTTTATCAGTGTTTAATTTGATGAATGCCATCATGGGAAGTGGCATCCTTGGCTTAGCTTATGTTTTGGCTAATACCGGTGTCTTTGGATTTAGGTGAGTCTTCATATTTTAGCATCAAATTTTTTAGGTTTTGACCAGGTGTTCTTTTATGTTTTAGCTTCTTGCTGCTGACAGTTGCTCTCCTGGCTTCTTACTCAGTCCATCTTCTGCTTAGTATGTGTATTCAGACAGGTGAGTAAAAATGTTATGCTGCTTCATTTAATGTAAAAGTGAACATTGTAATTTCTCTTAACAGCTGTAACATCTTATGAAGATCTTGGACTCTTTGCATTTGGATTACCTGGAAAGGTAATTTTTTTTCCTCCTCATTGTGTCCAAAATCTATCTTCTGAATATTTCTGTTCTTTTACAGTTGGTGGTGGCAGGCACCATAATAATTCAGAATATTGGAGGTAAGCAATTGCAAGTGCACTGTTTATACATATTCTAATAGGAACACTATTTATTCTTTTGCAGCTATGTCATCTTATCTTTTAATTATTAAAACAGAGCTTCCTGCTGCTATTGCAGAATTTTTGACTGGAGACTATAGTAGGTAAGAAAAAGTATTTTACATTGTGTCCGTTCCCATGCCTAAAGTAGAACTTTTTTTATAATAGATATTGGTATCTTGATGGACAAACACTACTAATAATCATATGTGTTGGCATTGTGTTCCCTCTTGCACTTCTTCCCAAAATAGGTAAGTCTTTATAGAGCACATTATTTGTTTAGAAATTGCTTTTTATTTTACTGTTATTTTACAGGCTTTCTTGGCTACACAAGTAGTTTATCATTTTTCTTTATGATGTTCTTTGCTCTTGTGGTAAGTTTAAAATATAATACATTGCTTATCTCGATCTGAGTGCTGATTCTGTTTACTTTTTTAGGTAATAATTAAAAAATGGTCCATCCCTTGTCCTCTGACATTAAATTATGTAGAGAAAGGTTTCCAGGTAATAGCTTATATTTTCTTTTCAGTTTCTTCTTTCTCTTTTTCCCCTCAATGCTCTTAAACAGATTTCAAATGTTACAGATGATTGTAAGCCAAAGCTCTTTCATTTCTCCAAAGAGGTGTGTAAGTTATTAACAGATACTTTTAGTTGTAATAATTTTGTCTCTTTAAAATTTTTTTCAGAGTGCTTATGCCTTACCAACCATGGCTTTTTCATTTCTCTGCCATACCTCAATATTGCCCATATACTGTGAACTTCAAAGGTACTGTAGAATCCTGGAATATTTTAAATATACTTATTCTACCTTTGTCATTTTTGTCTTTTAGTCCTTCAAAGAAAAGAATGCAGAATGTTACCAATACAGCAATTGCTTTAAGTTTTCTCATTTATTTTATATCTGCACTCTTTGGGTACCTCACTTTTTATGGTAAGTACATTTTAAAATTATAGATGACAAAATTATAATGTGATCCTTATTATTTTATTTACAGACAAAGTGGAGTCAGAATTACTAAAAGGTTATAGTAAATACTTATCACATGATGTTGTTGTCATGACTGTGAAGTTATGCATACTATTTGCTGTGCTTTTGACAGTCCCTCTAATCCACTTCCCTGTAAGTACTCTTAAAGGGTTTTGTTGCCTAGTCTTCGCTATATGTTTATTTTTCTGTAATACAGGCCAGAAAAGCTGTAACAATGATGTTTTTCTCCAATTTTCCATTCTCATGGATTCGCCATTTTTTGATCACTCTAGCACTCAATATTATCATCGTTTTACTTGCAATATATGTTCCTGACATTAGAAATGTATTTGGTGTAGTTGGTAAGTTTTCTGTTTCAAAAAGTTCACATAATTATCCTCTCTTTTTTTTCCCTCCACTTTAAAGGTGCCAGTACATCAACATGTTTGATTTTTATATTCCCAGGACTATTTTATCTTAAACTTAGCAGAGAGGATTTTCTGTCATGGAAAAAGCTTGGGGTAGGTTGTTTTTGTTTCTTTCTTTCAAGACTATTTTGAGACAGGGTCTCATTCTGTCGCACAGGTTGGCGTGCAGTGGTGTGATCTCAGCTCATTGCAACCTCTGCCTCCCGGACTCAAGCAATCCTCCCACCTCAGCCTCCAGAGTAGCTGAGACTACAGGTATGCGCCACCATGCCCAGCTAATTTTTGTACATCTGCCAACTCCTTTGTATCCTCCATCCAGAACCTGCCTCCCATCCCTACTTTACCCATCCACCTCAGAGACTTCATGGTACAGTGCAGTATACTTGGTGAGTGTTGATGGTTTAAGAGTGTGCCCTGAACAACGAAGGATTTCTTTGAGGCTGAAATCCTGTGGGATCCATGGAATGGGAGTTTCACCTGTCTTTGGCTTCTGCTCCTTTCCCCAGCATGTGTAGAGCTTCTAGAACAGTCCCCAGCAAGAGAGGATCACTTGGTACACCTCTTTCTTATCCTCACTGTCTCCAGTCTCTGCTGTAGGCCTGCTAGTGATGATCAGGATACAGGTTTTAACATGGCCAAGCTGTTAATAACCTGAGATTGGGCACCATGAACAATAAGCATTAAAAGGCAATAACAACAACAACAACATAACCTGTTAATTTTATGCAGGCTTAATTTTTTAAAGAACTATTTCTTCCTAACTTGCTTTTACTCTTCTTCATCTACTTTCTCATACCTATGACTGACAATGATAAGGACACCCACCCACTATACACACCTAATTCCATCCCTCCAAATTTGATTTCGTGTTCTCTAGAGCTGGCGTGTTATGTGACCTATTGTGGGGAGAGGCTCAGCTGAGGGACTCTGTGATGCCAAATGGACAAAGGCACACTTTTTTCTCCAGGTCCCAGCCTGGTGAAAGTCATAGCACCTGAGAATTTGGAGCTGACTCTCTCCTTTGGAAATTGTGCCTTCCAAAAATATATCTTACACTGCCTGTACCTGCATGCAATAGGTTTTGGTTCTTACCAACTGCAGCTTCAGTCTGAACTTGAGTTCTACCCTCATGGATGCAAATCAAAACAGCTCAGAATCAAGTCTGGGAAGCAAGTCGAAGTGGTTTGATTTGCATGGGGAGCTTTTGTCTCTGCATGAAGGCAGCCAAATTCCCTAGGCTCCCCAGCCCTCCGGAAATATGCTTTACAGGACCCGGGGGCCCAGGCCCAGTCGGGTGGGTGTGATTTGAATGTTCTCTGCTACAGCTGCTGCACCGGGCCCTGGTCACTGCTGTTGGTTTCGCTCCATTTTACTGCCTCAGAATCCCCCTGTGCATGTTAGTGGTTAATACAGCAGCCAGGAGACGCCAGACAGCTCTCGGCACCTGGTTCAAATTTAAGGCTCATTTACACATGATGTCACACACGCATTGTCAGCGCGAGGGAGGTCAGGATGGTTCATTTTGGGAAGGTTCACATTGTTGAGTCTTTACAACACTCACTGCTATTAATGCTTTAACCATCTGACTTGGATTTCGGTTTTCTGGCATGAGGTAATCCCAGGCACTAGATTTATATGCTGAATGGGAAGCCAGCAATGGTGGCTAATCATGCTGGTTTGCAGATCTGCACCTCTGGAGCCTTGGGATGGAATTAGAGGGCCACATGGCAAGTAGCAAATCATAGGCGTTTTGAGCAGGAGAGGAATTAGCCAGACCTGGAAGCAGGGGCCATAGATGGGGTGTTGTCTGAGCCAGGAAGTTTGATTGAAGAATGGAAACCAAGGTAAATTGGACAAGGATCTGGGCCCAGAGACCACAGGAATTATTCTACTTTGACCAGTGCTTTGGGTCATTGCTTGAACTGTCCTTTTGCTCATCACTCATAGAAATCCCAGACCCATCTTCCCAGGTCCAGCGTAAGTCTTTCATGTTCCATGAAGCCTTTCCTGACCACCCATCCCACAGCAGGGGCTGAGGTGGTTAGATCACCAGAGGTCAGAAGTTCGAGACCAGCCTGACCAACATGGTGAAACCCCATCTCTAATAAAAATACAAAAATTAGCTAGGCGTAGTAGTGTGTGCCTGTAATCCCAGCTACTCAGGAGGTGGAGGCAGGAGAATCGCTTGAACCCGGGAGGCAGAGGTTGCAGTAAGCCAATACCCGCCACTGCACTCCAGCCTGGGCGACAGAGCGAGACTCTGTCTCAAAAAAAAATTTCTCTCCTGAATCCCTAAGTACTTTTGTTACTGAGTACTTAATTTGTGCGACTAGCTCATTTTACCCTCACAATTCCAAAGGGAAGGCTTTATTATTTCTCTTTTACAGATGACAAGACAGGTTCAGAGAGGTTAAATAATGTATCCAGTGTCAAACTTTTAAAAGTCAGGATGGAATCCTGATTCCAAGCTTAGGTTCTGAACCACTGGGGTAGGCTGTGTAGTACTACATTTTCTGTGGAACGTGGTATCGGTAACATGGGAGAGACAGGCTGTGCCTCAGGAAGATGCCACATGGGAGTGCACAGCAGTGCTGTAGTGCCTCGTGTTTATGTGTAGTCCCAGGTGCCTGGCTGTAAACAACTGCAGGGCAGTGACCATCACCTCTGCTTTTCTGCATCCCCACACTTCCTAACACAGTGTCCCCCAAAGTGTGCATCAATGGATGGATGAATATTAGCACCCCCGCACCACCCTCACCTAAAACATACTGAAAAGTTTGAGATCTTTGGATAACCACCCCATCCCCTGCTGTTGTCTTCTGTCATACGGCTGAAATCGTAAAACTGGTCTGCCTGTCACAGCTCCAGTGAGCCTACTTACTCACTGGAAATTCAGAGAATGTCTTTAGTCCTGTTGACTGCTTTGATTTTGTTTTTTAACTTGTACCAAGACCTGTTGCCATGATGGGTCTCTGCAAATGGGCTTTCTTGTTCCATGAGTCTCTGTTTTAGTCAAGTGAAGGGCACACTCCTTTTCATTGGCCACCTCTTACTTTTCCTCCAAGAGGAGTACTCACTCCCAGAACCCTTTGCTGGGCTCTCATGCCGAGCTTAGGTGCCCCTTCAGTGTGCTTCTGCAGCACTCATTACCCCGTAGTAGCATTGTAGTTTAATTCCTGTTTGCTTGACTGAAGCAGAGACTCACCTGCAGACGCCTGTAGGTGCCTTCCACGTTGCTCAGATGAACAGTAGAGAAGGGTCAGGCCTGCCCTAGGTTTCTACCCCTCTCCTCAAGGCCCTTTCTAGTCACCACGCCACATCCTGCTCATGACTGCAGGGATCATGCCTCTGGGCCTCTGTCCATGCAGCTGCCTCTGCCTGCACTCCAGGACAGGGGCCTTCTCTGCTGTCCACTGGAGCCCTGTGGAAGGGACTCCTGACCCTAGCCTTAGGGAAGTCATCTCTAAAGGCTGTTTTATTACAGTGTTTCCTCAGAATGACCCTATAGACACAGTGTTTTCTCAGTGTCCTCTCACCTTTGAACATATCCGGGAATAATTGAAAAAACCAGGCAATCAAATGTGCCTCTCATAAATCACCATCACTTCAGAGCAGAACTTAAGAGTTTGGTTTGCAAGCCACACCAAATAGTTTGAGCTTGGCCCTCTACCATTTCCTCCTGCTCTGAGCCCAGAGGTTCACCTAGTGGACTGTAGCAATGGATTCCCTTGCCCCTGGCTTCCTGTTGGGTTCAGCCAGAGAGCAGCACCAGTGGGAGCCTACAGAGGGAGGAAAGTGAGGTCAAGGTGTCTGCTGCCTCCTCCCTGCCTGCCAGGCCACTGTGGGTAGACTACACCTCAGGTGGCCCTCCCCATGTGTAGCCATGCTTGCCAGGTTCTGGGTTCTGGAAACCTCCACCTCCTCTTGCCCCTTCAGTCATAGGGTGGTAGCCCCCTTCATTGCTATTAGCTGTTATGCACTCAATTGTGTTCCAACCCCAAATTCGTAGGTTGAGGCCCCAATCCCCAGGACCTCAGAATGCAACTGTATTTGGAGATAGGGTCTTTAAAGAAGTAATTAAATTAAAATGAGGCCATTAAGCCCTAATTCAATGTGACTGGTGTTCTTGTAAGAAAAGGAAGAGATACCATGGAGATGTGCACCCAGAGGAAAGGCCACGCAAGGACACAGCAAGAAGGCAACTGTTTACAAGCCAAGGGAAGAGGCCTCAGGAGAACCAAACGTGTCCACACCTTGATCTTGCACTTCCCAACCTCCAGAACTGTGAGCAAATAAATGATGTTGTTTAATCACCCAGTTTGTGGTATTTTGTTGTGGCAGTTCTAGCA